CAGACTTTGGAATCACGAGACTCAAACAGACCCCTGAACAAAGTCTGGGGCTCAATTTCCCCATATGTAAAATAAAAGAATTTATGTTATTGAGAAGGTCAAAGAAGGTAATATGAATAAAGTGACAAGTACAGTATACAGGATGGGGGTTTTCATTTAAAGTTTACAGACACCCAGAGGGTCCACGGATGGGCTTCAGAGTCCACCAATCTCATTAAGTGTATTACAAACTGTATGTGTGCCCATTTTTTAAAGAATTGTTCCTGGCTTTCCACAAACTTTCAAGAAATAAGTTATCTCCAAAAAGTTAAGAACCACTGGAATACATAGCAGGTACTCAAAGAAAAAAGCTACCTTTCGCTCCTTGTTCTCACAAATTCTCCCTTTTTACTTAAAGATGACACACCAAGGCTTCACAATAAATGTGCATTGTATCTCACCATTTTCTTGGCTTGGGTAAGTAGTAACATATGCAAGCTTATGCCCCAATTCTCTAGCGATAGTCTAGGCCCTCAAACACTGCTTCATTTCTCTCTTCACCGAGAGGAGTACACGGTATATACTCGAGAACAATCATCCACCTAGCTGCACAAAGCACCATATCGGCTAGGAAAACCAAATAGGAACCACAGCCTCAGGGCTGGACCATAGACACCGGATACCCCAACGCTACAGGGTGAGGAGAATGTGTTCCCCCAAACTACTGGGCAAACCAGGAGTCTGAACCCCCCTACCCTTTTCCTCCCTCTCTCTCTGGAACTCTGGTAAAGGCAGGTCTTCTGGGCTCTGCCTAAGGCTGGAGAGAAACGTTACCCGAGCCGGGGGTTGCAGCGCGACGAAGTTCCACCTCCGCTGTCCTGGGAAGGGGCGGCAGCACTCAGCAGAAGACGGGCTCCCCACTCTCCCACCAACAGACCCCAGAGTTGGTCTCCACCCGGCCTGGGAACCGGCTCGGGGGATTGCCCTTTCCCCAAGGAGTTTCCGCTTCCGGGCTATCCTTTGCCGGAAGCAGTATGTGAATGACGTAGAAGTATTGCGCCGTTGGTGATTACGGAAGAACCAGGAGTTTGGCGTGACCATGGTGAGAGAAGACGGTCCAAGAAGGGACGTTATCAGGCCACTTTTTGGGTGGAGAAGGAGGTAGTCAGACCGTGGCCAAATTTCCTTCACATAACTTTTTTAATTCTAAAATTTCTGTTTCAAGGGGAAGCAAAAGAAAACAAGGAAGTATGCGACCATGAAGCGAATGCTTAGTCTCAGAGATCAGAGGCTGTGAGTGTCTGGAATCAACTGCCCAGGGATATCCCTTGGATTTAATTTACCTTTTTCTTCCTAGTAAAGAAAAGGATAGATTAAAACCTAAAAAGAAAGAAAAGAAGGATCCCAGCGCATTAAAGGAAAGAGAAGTGTGAGTAATCAAACGTTTGAAGTTTTCCTTTATTTTCTTTGTTCTTGTTTTCTTTTTCCTTCAGTCCCCAACACCCTTCCTGCTTATTTTTCCAATATAATACACAGCTGGGCCCACCTTACCACATCCTCGTTGATACCAACTTTATCAACTTTTCCATAAAAGCCAAACTGGACTTAGTGCAGTCAATGATGGACTGTCTGTATGCCAAGTGTGAGTATCATACTTTTATGTTTCCGTGACATCTGTTCTTAATGTGAATTTTTTTCCCTGGCAGGTATCCCATGTATAACCGATTGTGTAATGGCTGAAATTGAGAAATTGGGGCAGAAGTATCGAGTGGCTCTAAGGTAGGAAGGAGGTAAACTAGATCTGTTCTAGACTGATTGAATGTTTTCTTTAATCCACCTACAGGATTGCCAAGGATCCAAGATTTGAACGATTACCATGTACACACAAAGGAACCTATGCAGATGACTGCTTAGTACAGAGAGTAACTCAGGTATTATCAGTTCATAACTGTTTACTTTGTGCTCAGTGTGAACATCACTCCATGTCTCTTACAGCATAAGTGTTACATTGTGGCCACAGTTGACCGGGACCTGAAAAGAAGAATCCGTAAGATTCCTGGAGTTCCTATCATGTACATTTCTAACCATAGGTGAGAAATTTCCCTTGGAGAAGGGAATAGAATCTTACCGGTGTTGATTTTTTGTCCTGATCAGATACAACATTGAACGGATGCCAGATGATTATGGAGCCCCTCGATTCTAATTCTTACAAGACACAGTTCCTCTGCCTTTCTTCGACCAACTTTCTCTTGTTGCCAGTTCATTACACAAAATGTAGCGGGATTTTTAAGGAATCAGAGAGACTGATGGAGTTCAGGGAGATATTTATTATTTAGGTGCACCAGCCCAGTCAGATTAACATCCAAAGGACTGAACCCTGAACAGAGTTAAGTTACCTTTTAAGCATTTTGTGGGGCCGCGGGGGTTGGGGGGAATCTGTGCAGGGGGAAGCATATTACAGAAGCAAGAAAGACAGTTATTCAATTAACTGAGACATGCATTACATCATTTCTTACTTTTCAAGGAAAATCATGTTTTACGACTTGAGTTTATCTGTCTAGTTACCTTGCAGCTGCACAGCTAGAGAAACAGGGTATTTACAATGCCTGGGAAAGGAGGAGAGATAAGGCTCACTAGCCACAGAAAAACAGGCAGTTAATTTTTAAAGGACTCCAGCTCTTTCTCTTTCTCACGGGGAATTGGATTTTCTTACATGCAACTGAATTTCTGCTTACACATTTTTAAATTTCTTTTAATTGCTTTTCCAATGCAATAGCATGAATTATTATTCTGTTGACCTATTTGCCTTACTATGAGCTGAGGGTAGTTCAATATGCTCACTCTTTTTTTTTTTTTTCTTGAGATGAAGTTTTGCTCTGTCACCAGGCTGGAGTGCAGTGGCGTGATCTGGGCTCACTGCAACCCCTGCCTCCCATCCTTCAAGTGATTCTCCTGCCTCAGCCTCCCGAGTAGCTGGGATTACAGGTACACACCACCATGCTCAACTAATTTTTCTTTTTTGGGCGGGGGGGGTGGATATTTTTAGTAGAGACAAATACTTTTGTATTTTTAATACAGAAAAGTATGCCTCGGCCTCCCAAAGTGCTGGAATTACAGACATGAGCCACTGTGCCTGGCCTGCTCACTTTCTGATGCTGCTTTTTTGTTGTTTGTTTGTTTATTTGTTTGTTTTGAGACGGAGTCTCGCTCTGTCACCAGGCTGGAGTGCAGTGGCGCAATCTCGGCTCATTGCAACCTCCGCCTCCCAGGTTCAAGCGATTCTCCTGCCTCAGCCTGCGGAGTAGCTGGGACTATAGGTGCGTGCCACCACGTCCAGCCACTGATGCTGTTTTGCCACTGATGCTGTTTTGAAATTGATATTTTGTCTCATAAAAACTAGGCCAGGCATGGTGGCTCATTCCTGTAATCCCAGCACTTTGGGAGGCCAAGGTGGGTGGATCACCTGAGGTCAGGAGTTGGAGATGAGCCTGGACAACATGGCAAAACCCCACCTCTACTAAAAATACAAAAAAAATTAGCTGGGTATGGTGTCACGTGCCTGTAATCCCAGCCACTGGGGAGGCTGAGGCAGGAGAACCTCTTGAACCCAGGAGGTGGAGGTTGCAGTGAGCTGAGATTGCGCCACTGCATTCCAGCCTGGGTGACAGAGTGAGACTGTCTCAAAAAAAAAAAAAAATTAATGATGGTCAAAGGGTATAAAATCTCAGACAGGAAGAATATGTTTTATGCTTTTTTTGAGTTCTGTTGTACAGTGTGGTGCCTATACTTAATAATGGGGTATTATACATTTCAAAATTGATGTTCTCATCACAGAAATGTATTTGAAGTATTGCATATGTTAACTAGCTTGATTTAACTATTCCATATTGTATCCACAATTTATGATATCACTTTGTAACCCATACATTTATACAATTATAAATTGTCAATTTACAATAAAAAATTTTTGTTGCGTCTTTTTAGAAATCAGATATTCTGATGATTGCTCACATAATTTGGCGGTCATTGTTTTATACTGACTTACTCAATAAACATTTATTAAATGTATACTAGGTGCTTAATAAGAGATGGTCCTGCCCTCAAGACACTCATTATGGTGGGAAAGAAAAACATGTAAATGAATAAATGCCGTAAAATAGCAGTGCTAGGGTAAAAGTTTCAGAGGCATGTCATGGGCACATAAAGGTGGAATGATTTTTTTCTACTGGTTGGGATGGAGAGGGAGGAAAGGCCAGTGGTCATGTGGTTTGAGCTAATCTTAAAAATGAATAGGTGCCTCCCCAGTAAATTAGGAATGGAAGATGAAGCATAGGAAACAGTACACCATAGAAAATCCATTAACCTATGTATAATCCCAGCACTTTGGGAGACTGAGGTGGGCAGATCACTTGAGGTCAGGAGTTTGAAACCAGCCTGGCCAACATGGTGAAACCCCACCTCTACTAAAAATTCCAAAATTAACTGGGCGTGGTGGTGCAAGCCTGTAGTCCCAGCTACTTGGGAGGCTGAGGCAGGAGAATCGCTTGAACCCGGGAGGCAGAGGTTGCAACGAGCCGAGATCACGCCACTGCACTCCAGCCTGGGCGACAGAGTGAAACTCTGTCTCAAAAACAAACAAACAAAAAACCTATGTATTTGTGGGGATTTGGTATATTATTAAGGTGGTATTTCGTTTCTGTGGGAAAAGGAAATTTCATTAACAGGCCAAATAGTCTGGAGTCATTCTGTTAGTGTTAGAATACTAATTCCACCAGTTAATATCTGTATGAGTTGGACAAACCATATAACCATCTGTTGCCTTCCTTGTTTCCTCTTTAAAGTGTTTAATCCGCAAAACAAACCTGATAAAGTGAGATTAAATTGAATAGTACCTGGCCCAAGTAAGTGTTCTTCAGTAAATGTTAGTGATTATTACACAATGGCAAGGTGGCTATCCATTTGAAAAAAAATTAGGCCGGGCGTGGTGGCTCACACCTGTAATCCCAACACTTTGGGAGGCCAAGGTGGGCGGATCACCTGAGGTCAGGAGCCCAAGACCAGCCTGACCAACATGGAGAAACCCCATCTCTACTAAAAATACAAAAAAACAATTAGGCAGGCATGGTGGCAAATGCCTGTATTCCCAGCTACTCTGGAGGCTGAGGCAGGAGAACGCTTGAACCTGGGAGATGGAGGTTGTGATGAGCCGAGATCATGCCATTGCACTCATTCCAGCCTGGGCAACAAGAGTGAAACTCTGTCTCAAAAAAAAAAAAAAAAAAAGAGAGAGAGAAAAAAATTAGTTTCCTACTTCACATGATTCATAAAAATATTTCAAGTGGATCAAAGACCTAAATTTTTTTTTTTTTTGAGACAGTTTCTCACTCTGTCACCCAGGCTGCAGTGCGTTGGCACAATCATGACTCACTGCAGCCTTGACCTTCCCAGGCCCTGATGATCCACCCCAGCCTCTCAAGTAGCTGGGATTTTTGTATTTCTTACAGAGATGGGATTTTGCCTTATTGCCCACCTTGGCCTTCTAAAGTATTGGGATTATGGGCATGAGCCACTGCACCCACCCTAAACTTATTTCTAAGCTATGGAAGCATTAGGAAAATAAATGTAAAGAAAAACGTGTTTATCACCTTTGGATAGAATTCTTAAGCAGAATCTAAAAAGATTGAAGAGTTTGAATATATTAAAATTATAGATTTCTGTGCAAGACACTCCCCTCCCCTAAAAAACAAGTGACTGATGAGATTTTCCAATACATGTAACAAGGGTTTAGAGAAATGAGTACTGATGTCATGCTGACAGAAGTGCAAATATTTATGGCCATTTTTTACAGCTGTTGACAAGATCCACTAAAATAAAAATTGCAGATATCCTGTGAGCCCAATTCTATTTTTTTGGTAACTTTATAGT